CCTCCCAAAGTGCTGGCTGGGATTACAGGCGTGAGCCACTGCTCCCGGCTAAAATATTTAACAATTATTTAATAGCATGAGATACACAAGGCGTCCTTCCCAGGGTGTGTTAGCGTCTCTCCTACGGCGCCCGCCTAGCCCGGTGGTCCCAACCCCCTGCGGGAGCTGCACACGCCCCGGAAACCTGGGACAGAAACTGAGTCCCTCTCCTTCCTGGTGGTGGTGACAGCACCTGCTCAGATCTGGTCGGACGCCGCCGGCCGGAGCACCCAGCCCGGCGGAGAAGGAGCTCGCCCGGCGCTGGGGACTGGGACCTGGAGCCCCTTCCCCTACCGCACGTACGCCCCGCCCCGCGCACGCCCGCCCGCCCGCCCGCGCCTGGCGCAGCTTCACTCCGGATGGTTCCTGTCCTCCCGCGGGTCCGAGGGCGCTGGAAACCCAGCGGCGGCGAAGCGGAGAGGAGCCCCGCGCGTCTCCGCCCGCACGGCTCCAGGTCTGGGGTCTGCGCTGGAGCCGCGCGGGGAGAGGCCGTCTCTGCGACCGCCGCGCCCGCTCCCGACCGTCCGGGTCCGCGGCCAGCCCGGCCACCAGCCATGGGCTCTGGCCCGCTCTCGCTGCCCCTGGCGCTGTCGCCGCCGCGGCTGCTGCTGCTGCTGCTGCTGTCTCTGCTGCCAGGTACGCGCACAGGCGTTAGGGCTCCGGAGGGACGGGCGCCCGAGAAGGGGCGCGGGGTCCGGAGGGGCTGCCGGCGAGAACACCGCGCGGGCGAGCGGAGAGGGCTGGCGCCGTCGCCGGGGACTCGGAACCCGCGCAGACTGGCTCCAGCCCGGCGGCGACTTGGGTGGGGTGGCTTTTTCCCTTTCGGCTCACCTCCCACCCCTAGCCACCACCAAACCTGGGAGTCACTGAGCGGGCGCTGGTACGCGCCGGGTGATGGGGAGGTCGAGACCGGGTCCTTCGTCTTGGGCGCAGGAGTTGGGGATTCGCGTCCCCGCGCTGCCCGTCGCCCTGCCCCGCGCACTGGCTCCCAAACTGGCGCGCCCAAGCCTCCCGCTCCACCGTCTGCATCCCGCCCACCTCCTCATTTGACGGAGATGGCTGAAGACTTGGCCAAGGCCACCTCGGGAAGAGGGGAGTCGCTTCGGGACTGGGGCTGGAGCTGGAGCGCCAGCCTCTCCTCCGGTTGTAGCCTCCTAGCGCTCCTGGCTGCGTCGCTGAGGGACCCTCCACCGGGAGAGCGCCTCCTGTCTTCCTCCCGCTCTCCAGAGGAGCCTGCTGGGGGAAGCCGGCCCTGGCCCGCCGCTGGGAGGCTCTTGGGTGCCTGGGAGGGCTGGTGGGTAGCGAGAGTCGGGGACCGGGCAAGGCTGCAGGGAATTCCTGGAGGGCCCAGGCCGGCGGTCTGTCGTGCGGCTGTGAGCTCAGAGCGCTTTCCGCCCTCGGTGCCGAGGCCTGCACTACTCAGAACGCCATACGCTCTCAACCGACCTCCTGCCTGGGACCCTTCTTTCATCCTGGGGAAGGAGAGTGGGGAGCAGGAAAAATCCTATTTCAAGACCTGAGGAAGTTGGATTCAACTTCCTAGAGGATTCTCCTCCCGCTTCCCCAAGCTGCCCCCAGATCTGTACGTGGGAATCAGAAGACAGCTGACCCGGTATGCCTCACTTGTGCTGGGGTGTGGCTTAGTCCCCAGGGACTGACAGGGCTGCTTCCCACAGTGGCCAGGGCCTCAGAGGCTGAGCACCGTCTATTTGAGCGGCTGTTTGAAGATTACAATGAGATCATCCGGCCTGTAGCCAACGTGTCTGACCCAGTCATCATCCATTTCGAGGTGTCCATGTCTCAGCTGGTGAAGGTGGTGAGTGCTGGAAGCCACGAGCCGTGGCCATGATTCTCCTGTCAACTTTAATTCCTCTTTCTAGGATGAAGTAAACCAGATCATGGAGACCAACCTGTGGCTCAAGCAAGTAAGTGACCAGACCCTAGGCACTGCTGCCCCTCTCCTTCTCCCTCCCTGCTTCCTTCCCCGAGATCTGGAATGACTACAAGCTGAAATGGAACCCCTCTGACTATGGTGGGGCAGAGTTCATGCGTGTCCCTGCACAGAAGATCTGGAAGCCAGACATTGTGCTGTATAACAAGTAAGGTGCTGGGGGGCCCACGCCCTCTCAGGTGTGTCACTGTGCCCCCTCTTTGTCTTTGCAGTGCTGTTGGGGATTTCCAGGTGGACGACAAGACCAAAGCCTTACTCAAGTACACTGGGGAGGTGACTTGGATACCTCCGGCCATCTTTAAGAGCTCCTGTAAAATCGACGTGACCTACTTCCCGTTTGATTACCAAAACTGTACCATGAAGTTCGGTTCCTGGTCCTACGATAAGGCGAAAATCGATCTGGTCCTGATCGGCTCTTCCATGAACCTCAAGGACTATTGGGAGAGCGGCGAGTGGGCCATCATCAAAGCCCCAGGCTACAAACACGACATCAAGTACAACTGCTGCGAGGAGATCTACCCCGACATCACATACTCGCTGTACATCCGGCGCCTGCCCTTGTTCTACACCATCAACCTCATCATCCCCTGCCTGCTCATCTCCTTCCTCACTGTGCTCGTCTTCTACCTGCCCTCCGACTGCGGTGAGAAGGTGACCCTGTGCATTTCTGTCCTCCTCTCCCTGACGGTGTTTCTCCTGGTGATCACTGAGACCATCCCTTCCACCTCGCTGGTCATCCCCCTGATTGGAGAGTACCTCCTGTTCACCATGATTTTTGTAACCTTGTCCATCGTCATCACCGTCTTCGTGCTCAACGTGCACTACAGAACCCCGACGACACACACAATGCCCTCATGGGTGAAGACTGTATTCTTGAACCTGCTCCCCAGGGTCATGTTCATGACCAGGCCAACAAGCAACGAGGGCAACGCTCAGAAGCCGAGGCCCCTCTACGGTGCCGAGCTCTCAAATCTGAATTGCTTCAGCCGCGCAGAGTCCAAAGGCTGCAAGGAGGGCTACCCCTGCCAGGACGGGATGTGTGGTTACTGCCACCACCGCAGGATAAAAATCTCCAATTTCAGTGCTAACCTCACGAGAAGCTCTAGTTCTGAATCTGTTGATGCTGTGCTGTCCCTCTCTGCTTTGTCACCAGAAATCAAAGAAGCCATCCAAAGTGTCAAGTATATTGCTGAAAATATGAAAGCACAAAATGAAGCCAAAGAGGTAAGGATATGGCTTTTATTACATTGGTCATTTGTTTTTTTTCTTTTATCATTTTGTTTTGCAGATTCAAGATGATTGGAAGTATGTTGCCATGGTGATTGATCGTATTTTTCTGTGGGTTTTCACCCTGGTGTGCATTCTAGGGACAGCAGGATTGTTTCTGCAACCCCTGATGGCCAGGGAAGATGCATAAGCACTAAGCTGTGTGCCTGCCTGGGAGACTTCCTTGTGTCAGGGCAGGAGGAGGCTGCTTCCTAGTAAGAACGTACTTTCTGTTATCAAGCTACCAGCTTTGTTTTTGGCATTTCGAGGTTTACTTATTTTCCACTTATCTTGGAATCATGCAAAAAAAAAAATGTCAAGAGTATTTATTACCGATAAATGAACATTTAACTAGCCTTTTTGGTATGGTAAAGAGATGTCAAAATGTGATTCTATGTGATTAGTATGCTATGCTATGGAATATACATGTAAAAATGTTTCCTTTTAGTTGTTGAAACAAAACTGGATAGAAAAATGCTGTTCAGAAATATGAAAAGTCATTCAGTTATCACTACAGATCTCCCAGTAATTTTTCTTATTTAGCCCATAATCTCTTTGAAGGTTTATACTAATTCAGCAATCCCCCATCGTTACCCATTTCTTACCATGCATTTCTCGTTCTTTACTGGGTCTAAAGGGCTATGCCTCCATTTCAGAGAGCTTCAACTACTTCTCTTGCATACTTCTAAATTATACCATGAGAAATCATGCCTAGTTATTCATTGTTAATATAACTGTCTTAGTACACCATAAACTGGGTGGATTATAAACAACAGAAACTTCTCAGTTTTGGAGGTTGGGAGGTCCAAGGTCAAGGCACCAGCAAATTTGGTGTCTGGTGAGGGTCCTCTTCCTCAAAGGGTGCCTTCTAGCTGTGTCCTCACATGACTGAAGGGACTAGCTATCTCTGTGGGGTCTATTTTATAAGGGCACTAACCCCATTCATGAGAGCAGAGCCCCCATGGCCTAATCACCTTTCCAAGGCCCCACCTTCTATCTAAGACAATCACGCTGGGAATAGGTTTCAACATATGAATTGGGGGAGGACACATTTGGACCACAGCATGAACCTTTAGAACAGGGTTTCTCAGCCTTAGCACTATGGACATTTTGGGCTGGATAAATATGTGTTGGTACAGAATGGGGGTATCCTGTGCATTGTAGGATCTTTAGCAGTACCCTAGCCTCAACTCACTAGATGCCAATGACATACCTTGCTTCTTCACCAGTTATGATAACCAAGAATGTCTCCATTGTTAAATGTTCCCTTAGGAGCAAAATTGCCCCTGGTTGAGAAACATTGCTTTAGACAAATTGTTAAGAGTATCATGTACTACACTTCTGAAACTTAACGTGATCATCACCACTGACAGATGATTCACAGAGACTGTTTGAATCTTGTCTCACTAGTTTTTCCTGTGCAAAAATAAAATGGACAGAATTGCAGCCCGCTGTGACTCATGTTTCAATAAGTCAAA